AAAAAAAAAAAAAAAAAAAATTAGCCAGGTGTGATGGCGGGCGCTACTCGGGAGGCTGAGGCAGGAGAATGGGGTGAACCCAGGAGGCGGAGCTTGCAGTGAGCCGAGATCGCACCACCGCACTCCAGCCTGGGCGACAGAGCGAGACTCTGTCTCAAAAAAAAAAAAAAAAAAATCGTGACTGTAATTGTTTTGAGACGGGTCTCGCCCCGTCTCCCAGGCTGGAGTGCAGTGGTGCCATCACGGCTCACTACGGCTTCCACCTCCCGGGCTTAAGTGATCCTCCCACCTCAGCCTCCTAAGTAGCTGGGACTACAGGTGTGTCACCACGCCTGGCTAATTTTTAAATTTTTTGTAGAGTCGAGGTCTCCCTATGTTGTCCAGGCTTTTTTTAGTTTTTATGATTGTTACTTTAAGGATCAGTCTGAAATTCCCTTTAGTCACACTTACACGCTTGAACTCATTTCTGACACTAGTTATGGGCCTGTCCTGGGGAGTTCAAGTCCGGGACACACTATTAGGGAAATAACTGTCAGAGCAAAGAACAAAACCCTGTAAGAAAAAACTACGAGGCGACGGGTAATACAGAGGTCCTGGGCACTCTCGGAGACTGGCGGAGAAACCCGACACACACCTCCCATGTCTGTACTGTATTCCTCGAGAGCCTGACATACAGGTATTCAGTGAGTACTGGTTAAAAGAATAACAAACGCATTGACACACAAATTTTAACAGCTTCCCAAGGATTTTCTCTCAATCGCTTGTTAAGCTCAGGTCCTCGTCTGATAAACATGACGCTACATTTTTCCCCCTAATGTTATTTTGAAGTTTCGACGTAGATTAAATATGGCGACTGAAAACAAAGCAAGAGACAAAGTGCTTGCGCATCCCATGACCTCCCCACCGGCAAGGAAAAGGAGAAACAGGCGTGAGCAAGCAGTGCTGGTTGGCGCAGAGAGAGAAATACCAGGAACTCAGTACAGGCCGGAAGTCGGGGTACGGGGCCGCGCCAGCTTCAGGCGTCACTTCCCACGCGACTTCCTGCGGGAAACATGGCGGCATTGAGCGGAGTCCGCTGGCTGACCCGAGTGAGGCCCCGGGACATGTCGGGCAGGGGCGGTGACCTTACAGGCTTGTGTGTCCCTGTTGCAGGCGCTGGTCTCCGCCGGGAACCCTGGGGCATGGAGAGGTCTGAGTACCTCGGCCGCGGCGCACGCTGCATCGCGGAGCCAGGTATGCACGAATCTGGCTGGGGTCTCTCTTACATCTTTACTTCTCCCCTCTTCCCCCAATTGAGGCCGAGGACGTGAGGGTGGAGGGCTCCTTTCCCGTGACCATGCTTCCGGGAGACGGTGTGGGGCCTGAGCTGATGCACGCCGTCAAGGAGGTGTTCAAGGTGAGTGGCCTCGGGGATCAGACAGTAGAGGAGACTGTGATGTTTTGGGAACCTGTCTCTGAAGGCTGCCGCTGTCCCAGTGGAGTTCCAGGAGCACCACCTGAGTGAGGTGCAGAATATGGCATCTGAGGAGAAGCTGGAGCAGGTGCTGAGTTCCATGAAGGAGAACAAAGTGGCCATCATTGGTATGTGTGCCCTCTTGCCACTTGTCCATGTGCTGACACTCCTTTTCCCACTTTGTTTTCACAGGAAAGATTCATACCCCGATGGAGTATAAGGGGGAGCTAGCCTCCTATGATATGCGGCTGAGGTAGGTGGTCTGGGTGGGGTGAATGGTTGAGAGGAGCAGAGCTGATGGCCCTGCCCACCCTCAGGCGTAAGTTGGACTTATTTGCCAACGTAGTCCATGTGAAGTCACTTCCTGGGTATATGACTCGGCACAACAATCTAGACCTGGTGATCATTCGAGAGCAGACAGAAGGGGAGTACAGCTCTCTGGAACATGAGGTGAGGCCCCAGAAACTGGGGGAGGGCAAGGATGTCACCTAGCTGCTGCTTTCTTCTTACCCAGAGTGCAAGGGGTGTGATTGAGTGTTTGAAGATTGTCACACGAGCCAAGTCTCAGCGGATTGCAAAGTTCGCCTTTGACTATGCCACCAAGAAGGGGCGGGGCAAGGTCACTGCTGTCCACAAGGCCAACATCATGTGAGGGGCATGGCTTTGTGTAGGATGGGTTCGGCTGATTCTGTCCCCTTTGGCCCATGGACAGGAAACTTGGGGATGGGTTGTTCCTGCAGTGCTGTGAGGAAGTTGCTGAACTGTACCCCAAAATCAAATTTGAGACAATGATCATAGACAACTGCTGCATGCAGGTGAGGCCTCCCCACATCTCTACTCATGGGGCAATTTACTTCATGCCTGCATCTCACCCTCTAGCTGGTGCAGAATCCTTACCAGTTTGATGTGCTTGTGATGCCCAATCTCTATGGGAACATTATTGACAATCTGGCTGCTGGCCTGGTTGGGGGAGCTGGTGTGGTCCCTGGTGAGAGCTATAGTGCAGAATACGCAGTCTTTGAGACGGTGAGGCTGCTTTCTCCCTCGGCCCTTCCTCTTCCCAGTGTCTAGCCTGCCCCTCTCTCCACAGGGTGCCCGGCACCCATTTGCCCAGGCAGTGGGCAGGAATATAGCCAATCCCACGGCCATGCTGCTGTCGGCTTCCAACATGCTGCGGCATCTTAAGTAGGTCATGGGAGGCTGTCGGCAGAGGTTGGGAGTCACAGTTTCTTCCTGTCCATATCCACAGTCTTGAGTATCACTCCAGCATGATCGCAGATGCGGTGAAGAAGGTGATCAAAGTTGGCAAGGTGAGTTGAGAAGAGTAGTGCTGGCTTCAGGACTCCCCACGGCTGTTGCCGGTGGTGGCTGTAGGTGCGGACTCGAGACATGGGCGGCTACAGCACCACAACCGACTTCATCAAGTCTGTCATCGGTCACCTGCAGACTAAAGGGAGCTAGAGCCCTTTATTTCTTCCAACCTTGCAAGGACCACACTCCCCATACCCTTCAGTGCAGTGTACCAGGGAAGAGACCTTGTGCCTCTAAGCAGTGGACCATGGTCACCTTGCTGGGTAGAGCCTAGGTTGTCCTTGGGCCGGCTTCCTTAGGGGACAGACTGTTGGGTGGTGATGGGGATTGTTAGGATGGAGCCCAGGCCACATGGATGATGATGATTCTCCCCCACAGGTTCGAACCTCTGACATGGGTGGCTATGCTACTTGCCATGACTTCACTGAGGCTGTCATTGCTGCCTTGCCCCACCCATAGGCCCTGTCCATACCCATGTAAGGTGTTCAATAAAGAACATGAACCAACTCTTGTGAATTTGTTTTTATTGGGGAACACG